TGAAGGGTCCATTGTATCTGGGGGAAACAGAATGGAATGTAAAAAATGTTTAGTTGATTTATGTGAGGGTCAGGTCAAGAACAGGTTAAACTAATTACGATAATAGGGGTTAAAATAGAGCAGTGGTTCCACAGTGTTTGTGTGTATCAGAATCACCTGGAAGGCTTTATTAAAACAAGATCTCTGGGCTCTACAGAATTGCTGAGCACTATATCTAAGGTAAGGCCTTAGAAAATCTATTTTTAACAAGTTTCTAGGTGTTATTGATGCTACTGCTGATCAGCCTTGGTCAGGGTAGTTAGAAGTTTATGATTTTGCTAATTCAAGAGTCCTTTGTCTTTTGTAGGAGGAGTTAAATGTAGAGATCCAGGGTTTGGGAGTTCTCTGAATAGGGGTATATAAGTGCTCCTGAGAGAGAATGAAAATGAATGCTAAGAGAAGGAGGATAATGTGGAATGTGCTGAAATTTATTTCCTATCTCTTTCCCTGATGAAAGCATCCTTATTTGGGGTTTACTTTTTTATTTTTATTTTATTTTTTTTTTCTGAGACAGAGTCTCACTCTGTTGTCCAGGCTGGAGTGCAGTCGTGCAATGTCAGCTCACTGCAACTTCCACCTCCCGAGTTCAAGTGATTCTCCTATCTCAGCCTCCCAAGTAGCTGGGATTATAGGCACCTGCCACCACACCCAGCTGATTTTTGTATTTTTAGTAGAGATGGGGTTTCACCATCTTGGCCAGGCTGGTCTGGAACTCCTGACCTCAGGTGATCACCTGTCTCAACCACCTAAAGTGCTGGGATGACAGGTGTGAGCCACTGTGCCTGGCTGGGGTTTACTTTTTTAAATGGAAGTTTTATATGGATGTTTTCAAACATCATGTGTAGAGAAAACAGCATAATTAATCCCTGGTGTTATTTACCACTTACCTTTTAATAGTTTCAGTTTTAACTGTCACACTCCCTTTTTTGAGGGGTGTTTTGATATTTAATGGAGTGTTTCAGATTTTCTTACTTTGTGATTCTATCTTTTTTTCTGTATTTATCAGTTGTGGTTCTTCTATAAAGAAGATTTTCCATCAATTTTTTGGTTACTTTGAAATACAAGAAGAGCAGGATACATGCTTATTTCTTTTATCAATTTGTAGAATAAGTTGTCTTTGCAGTAAGGCTTATTTTTACTATTTATAGGAGTAGAAGCAGTTTGAGGCTTTTAATTTTTTAAGAGAAGCTTTAAAAAATGAAGTATAACTTACATACAATAAAATACATAAATCTTAAATGATGTACTCTTGGTGAATTTTACACCATCCAGATCAAGTTGCCAATGTCTCAGTCAACCCCTTTTCAGTTAGCCCGCTCTTGCAGAGTTAGTCTCTGTCCCAGGGATTTCCAACGTATGAATTCCAGATCGGCAGAATCAACATCACCTGGAAACTTGTTAAAAATACTTTTTCCTAAGGCCTTACCTTTGATATGTTGGTTCAGAAACTCTGGGAGTGGAGTCCAGAGATCTTGTTTTAATGAAGTCTTCCGGGTGATTCTGATACACACAAGCACTGTGGAACCACTGCTGTATTCTAACACATATTATCATAATTACTTTAATCAGTTCTTGACCTTACTCTCACATAAATGGATCAACTGAACATTTCTCCCATTCCATTCTGTTTCCTCCACATGCACTGGATTTTTTTCCTGTGCCCCTGGGTGAGAAGTCTTGCTGCTGCTTCCCCAGCAGTTTAAGGCTTTTGCTTCAGAGGACAGAAGGAGGCAGGGAAGTGAGAGGGTTTGTGTTTGTTCCAGTGCAGGCTTTCATCACCTCCTGCATGCCTGTGCCGTTAAGAGGGGGCTTTCTTATATGTTTCTCTTGAATGCTAGGTTGAGGCCCATGAGGAAGAGCTTGCTGTTGTGCTAGTCCACATTTGGCTTTTAAGCAGACATTAAAATGTTAGCTTATTACTCCTTTTTATGGTGGTCATTTCTGTCTTTTATGCTCAGCCAAAAGTGAAACTGTTAAATGTCCCGTCTCTCCTGGGAGGGGCTTGTCTCCCTTTGGAATTTGGTTGACTTGCTTGCCTTACAATAACAGCTTTCTGATGGGCTTATGAAAGGTTATGATTTTGAAGATTATCTGGCTCTTCCAGGTTTTTAGGTAGGAGTGATATTAATTGCAGCTTTTTACATCGAAAATGGAAATCTGACCTTCATATAAATGGAATCACACTATATTTATCCTCAAGTCTCTGGATTCTCTTGTTTAAAGGATCCTGTTAGTTTTATCTGTATTGTTGCATATAGCAATAATTAGGTCTTCATTACCATGTTGTATTCTATTATGTAGAAACTACCACTAACATTTTTCTTTTTTTTTTTTGAGATGGAGTTTCGCTCTTGTTGTCCAGGCTAGAGTGCAGTGGTGCAATCTCACCTCACTGCAACCTCTGCGTTTTGGATTTTTGGATTCTCCTGCCTCAGCCTCCCGAGTAGCTGGGATTACAGGCATGCACCACCATGCCTGGCTAATTTTGTATTTTGAGTAGAGACAGGGTTTCTCCACATTGGTCAGGCTGGTCTTGAACTCCCGACCTCAGGTGATCCGCCCACCTCGGCCTCCCAAAGTGCTGGGATTACAGGCGTGAGCCACCGTGCCTGGCCTCACTAACATTTTTCTATGAAACTATAATTCTAACGTATGTAGATGTTTACAAAATGTTTCATGTTTAGGTATTTACTGTTTGTCATATACTGAGCAAGCTGGGGCTTGAGTAGTGTATTCTGGTGAATCAAACCCAGTATGTGCCATTAGTGAATTTATGGCCTAGTAGTCTTCCATCCATGTTAATGTTACTCCTGTTACTGTTCTTCCTGATGCTGGATCTCCTATGGCCCTGTCCCTACTGCCCATTTAATTTAATATAGGGAACTTTGCTCAAGCAGATCCTGTATAGACTGAAATGTTAAATGTTTGCTTGTTTTGATTTGACCTGGTGTTTGTAAAATGTCTGTACTTAATTGTTATAGGTGTCTACTATTTTAAAAGGCAGTATATGGGTCAATATTGACGTAGTTTGGCATGTGTCATCTTTTCCTAGCCCTCTGCACATTAATGACATTTGCATGCCCCACAGGTATTTGAGTTTTGTGTTCCTGTACCAACTGGTAAAATTTGGAGGGAGAAATTTTTATGGTTTGGCCAGGGGAACTTCTGGTTCCTCTTGTTAGTATTTTTGTTCTTTTAAGTTTAAATTTCAGGAAGTAATATACATTGGATCTGCATAATAACCTTATTTAATGTTCTTAAACCACAAATTCCTTTTGAGCTTAACTTTTACAAGTTACTTTGAACTCCATTTATGTGAGTGAAAATGAAGTTGTAGCTGGAGCACAGAAAGGTCATATTGATACAATAAAGAGGCTTTGTGTTGAGCATGGCATGTCCTCTTTAAAACTTTGAAGAATCTGGAAGTAAGCGCACCATTTTAAACCTTTACTTTGGCTAAAGTTGTCATTTTTGCTTATTTAATTGGTATTTTATTTTATTTTATTTTAATTTATTTTATTTTATTTTTGAGATGGAGTTTCACTCTTGTCACCCAGGCTGGAGTGCAATGGCGCAATCTCCGGTCACTGCAACCTCTGCCTTCTGGGTTCAAGCAATGCTTTAGCCTCAGCCTCCCAAGTAGCTAGAATTACAGGTGCCTGCCACCACGCCCAGCTAATTTTTTTTTTTTTTTGTATTTTTAGTAGAGATGGGGTTTTACCATGTTGGCCAGGCTGGTCTCAAACTCCTGACCTCAGGTGATCCACCCGCCTTGGCCTCCCAAAGTGCTGGGATTACAGGTGTGAGCCACCACACCCAGCTATTTTTTTTTTTTTTTTTTGTATTTTTAGTAGAGATGGGGTTTTACCATGTTGGCCAGACTGGTCTCAAACTCCTGACCTCAGGTGATCCACCTGCCTGGGCCTCCCAAAGTGCTGGGATTACAGGTGTGAGCCACCACGCCTGGCCACTTATTTAATTGCTATAATCAAGCCTTTGAATCAGCTTATGCCACAGATGACAGCCAGGAAAAAATGGGAAAAGGGGATATGAAAGAAGTAGTTGAGTAACACAAGGTTAAAAAAAATTACTTTAAATTCTGATCTAGTTGTCTGAACTTGAAAGCAGATTTCCGAAGTAACTGCTTATACGTGTGTAGTCATCAGTATTGTTGTTCAGTTAATTGCTCTTGTACTTAGTAGTGAGTTTATGTCTGTTTAAACCCCTAAAATGCAGACAATTTATACCTTCTAAAAAACTATTTGAAAAACTAAAAAAAGACAGTGAGTGGGTGGTTCCTCAGATGATGAGGTAATGGATATGAAAGGAGTTTGAAAAAGTGACAGCTCTTACTGTTCTTCTGCTAAATTTCTGTAATTAATATCTAGGTCCTTTGCAGTCTTTATGGTTTTCCTCTGACATTAGCCATTCAGTCCCTTCCTTCATTCTTGTCCCTTGTTGTTAGTAGGCTTCTCAGAATACAGGCAGCATCGCTTAACGAAGGGGATCTGTTCTGAGAAATGCCTCCTTAGGCCATTGTTGTTCTGTGAACATCATAGAGTATACTTACACAGATGCAGATGGTATAGCCTACTACACACCAAGGCTATATGGTATACTATCTTGCTTATAGGCTACAAACCTGTACAGCATATTACTGTATTGAATACTGTAGGCAGTTGTAACACAATGGTAAGGAATTGTTTATCTAAAGTTATGTAAACATAGAAAAGTTACAATAAAAATACTATATAAAAGAGAAAAAAATGGTATACCAGTATGGGGCACTTGAATGGAGCTTACAGGACTGAAAGTTGCTCTGGATGAGTTAGTGAGTGAGTGGTGAGTGAATGTGAAGGCCTAAGACATCATTGCACACTAGTATAGACTTTATAAACTCTGTACAAACAGATACAATAAATATGTAAAAAATAAAGTAATTGCATTACAATGTTACAATGGCTAGCATGTCACTAGGCTATAGGAATTTTTCAGCTCCACTGTAATCTCATGGGACCATCGTTGTAAATATAGTCCATTATTGACTGTAACATCATTGCTTGGCTCACTGACTGTATTTCATTCCTTTGTCATGAAGGCAGTTTTCATTGGCCCTGGAATCAGGTAAACTTGAACCCGAATCCTCTTTGACAGTTTATGAATTTGTGACTTTGGACAAGTATATTAGCCTCTCTGAATCTTGGTTTTAGCTATTTAAGATGGGAAGAAATCTACTACCTTATAATGTTATGAAGATTAAACAAAAAGTATGAAGTGGTAAGCATGGTACCTATCATGTAAGTGCTTAATAATATTTGCTGCTGCTTTTCCCTTATCCAATTGTGGATTTCTTTTAAAAGCGAGAAGCTTGATTTACAGTTTTAAAAAAAGGCATTTATAAGTATTTTTGAATTTTTTTTTGTTTTTTTTTTTTTGAGATGGAGTCTGGCTCTTTTGTCCAGGCTGTAGTGCAGTGGTATGATCTCGGCTCACTGCAACCTCTGCCTCCCGAGTTCAAGTGATTCTTGTGCCTCAGCCTCCCGAGTAGCTCAGATTACAGGTGTGTGCCACCATGCCTGGCTAATTTTTGTATTTGTGGCAGAGACAGGGTCTCACCATATTGGCCAGGCTGGTCTCGAACTCCTGACCTCAGGTGATCTACATGCTTCAGCTGCCCAGAGTGCTGGGATTATAGGCGTGAGTCACCACGCCCGGCCTGAAAAAAATTTTTAAATATTAAATACCAATACTGTAAATTTGCTATACTTTAAAAAATTATTCTTGCAGAAACTAAAAAAAAACTGACATTTTCAAGCACTGGTCCAGATATTAGTCTTAGTTCACCACTAAATTAAAGCTCACAGATGGTATTAAAGTGTCTCAGAGATTATATCATTAGATGATGTAGGCAACATATATTTTTTCAAATTGTTAATGAATGGATTTTTTAGACACCTAACAGATTACAGTTTAGGTAAAGTGCATCAAAGACAGCATGGCTACCAAAATGAAGCAGACTCACAATGTCTATTTTATTTTATTTCAAAATTATAAGCAAATATAAGGGAAAATTTCATGAACTTTTAAAGACAGATGGTAGCTCATCAACGAATGAAGTGATAATATTCATAACGTAAACTTCATAGTGGAGCTGTCAGACTAGTTTATCTTAAGACCAAAGTTCAAGATGATTGATGTGATTTGTGTTGCAATTATTTGTACATTTAGAAATCGTTATTCTTCATAGAGAATAGCACATTCAGGTTCTAACATTATTCTTTTCCCCCACAAACTGGTGGAACCACAAACACCAGTAACAGTGTGTCTCTCTTGTGGGCTCATCTTGTGCCTCTAAGTTATTAATACTGAAGATGCTCTTGGGAGATAACATGTATTACCCTCATCTTAGGCAGGAAAATAGAGGCATAGAGAAAGGAAAGAATATAATTTTCTTTCCGTGGTCTACTTGTGACAGGCGGGGAAATGTTAAAGCCTTTCTGACTCACAGGCTCTTTAATCTTTAACATGTATTATTTATTGATTTGCAAAATGACCCTAATATGTAATATCAATACCAGTTTTCTTATGTTTATACCGAAAGTGGTTGTGGGTATGGTAGTATGTTTTGTGGAAAAGACCATTATCAAAAATGAGGAAGACAGTTGTCTGGCATGGATATTGCCACTGTCCCTTGCTCTGCTCCTGGCAAACATTGCTGCTTGATCATGTCACTACTTCAGAAGCTAGATTTGACCTCAGCATCCTTTTTGTTTTTTAAAAATTTTAATGTTAAATTTTTAGTAGAGATGAGGTCTCACTATGTTGCTCAGTATGGCCTTCAACTCCTGAGCTCAAGCGATCCTTTCGCCTCAGCTTCCCAAACTGTTGAGATTACAGGTGTGAGCCACTGTGCCCGGCCTCGGAATCCTTTTCAACATATTGCCCAAGGGAGCTATTACCAGTCAATCACAGGTCCACAAAACAAAGTTCTTTTTTAGTCTTTCCTTACTGTTGAATTAATTTACATTAAGAGATTATGAATTTACTTAAAAGTTGAGGATCTATTAAATTTGTAGTCCTGTAGCTGGCCTCAAAGTACAGTATATAAGACTTAGTTTATGTTCTCAGCAGGTTTACTTTCCTGTGGGTCAAATAGACATGCACACAATTAGAAGACAAACTCAGCTATATTATTGCTGTGAAGAGAATAGAGAATGATGTAAGATTAATTTTAACTGGAAATGTTGGTGGATGTGGTGATTTTGGACTTTGAGGATAGAATCTTCCAAGGGGTCTTTAGCAAAGGCAAAGAAGTTAGAAAATATAGGATGGATTTTGGGCAATGACAAATAACGTATCTTGGCTTAAGTATATAACAAGGATAAGGTAGAATCAAATAGAGTAGCTTGCTCCCTGTACAATGAGTTTTGGGTTTTATTTTGTTGTTCCTAGTCTCACAGATGGTTTTTAATCAGTAGAATGACGTGATCCAGATCTTTGCTTTAAGAAGATAACTGCTGACAGTTTGAATAGAAGTAAGGTTGGAATCTTGACAAATGTAGGAATCCTTGGTAGTAGTACAGGAAGAAATGATGAGCATAAGAACTAGAATTGTGGAATGGAAGTGGTGAATTTAGAATAAATTTTTAATGGTAAAATTAATGTGATTCCTACAGGATTAAGTTATCCCCAGAGGCTCCAGCATTTCTTTGGAAGGTTATCCAGTTATTTCCTTTGTATATTCCAAGTTTAAAAAATTTTTTAAAGGTGATTTTTTTTCTCTACTTGTATTTCTGGAGAATTATTTCTTTATCCTTGGTATTTCATTAACTTAAATAGGATACGTATTTGCATCTGTGATTTGATATATTTTTTCTTTCCCTCCATAGATTTTTTTTCACCTTTATTTTAGGGATATTTTCTATTATGTCCTCCTGCCTTTTCTCTTCCATTTAATTAGTTATTCTACTTCAGGGATACTAATTATCTTTCTGTTCAGCCTTTGTCCTACATTTTCTTTCTAATTCAATATCTTTGTCTTTTTTTTCTCCTCGATACTTTTTTTTTTTTGAAACAGGGTCTCACTCTTTCAGCCAGGCTGGAGCGCAGTGGCTTGATCACGGCTCACTGCAGCCTCAACCTCGTGGGCTCAGTTGATCTTCCCGCTTTAGCCTTCTGAGTAGCTGGGACAACAGGTGTGTGCCACCATGCCTGGCTAATTCTTGTATTTTTTTTGTAGAGATGAGGTTTTGCCATGTTGTCCAGGCTGGTCTCACACTCCTGGTCTCAAGTGATCAACCCACCTTAGCCTCCTCGATATACTCTTGTTACCTTAAGATTTTTCTCCTTGCCATTTGTTTAAGTCTTTGCTTCTTTTCCTTGCTTTTTTTTTTTTTTCTTTCAAATTCATTGTTCTTCTTAATTGGTTTCCTTAACGCTGAAGCCTTTCTTTTCAATTTACCTGTTTTGTCTTTTCATCTTTGGGCTTTTGTTTCATTAGATGCATGTTCTTATTAGGTTGTTCTGTGTTACAAGAAACTGTTTATATGATTGTATGGGCATTTCTTTTTGTCTTGCTCAGGCTTAATTTGGATACCTAGGTCAAGACTTCGCTTTTGCCCTTCTGTGGCCCTATGCTTTCCCATCTCCTTAGATTGCGTTAAATGTCCTATACCAGTCTCATTTCATACTGCTGAGGGTACAGTACATGTCTATGGGCTTCAGATCCTTCCCTCAACTCAGTATAGGGACTTAGAAGTTGGCAGATCCTGGTGATGCCTCTGCCTAGGTTTTGAAGCCTCTGTGCTCGGGATATTTTTCCTCAACTTTTGTAGGGCATGGCAAATCAAATTTTTTCTATCCAAACTAGAGGTATTTCTTAAAATTTTCAAGTTTTTTAGTTCACATTTCTTTCTCACTACTGCTTCCAGGCAGTAATCAGGCTGCCAGTCATACTGTACCATACAGAATTTTTTTCTGTCCGCTACTTTTTAAACTTTATAAGTTCTTAGTTTAAATAGTTTTTTGTATTACAGTGTGTAACTGATAGGTTTTCTGCTGAAAAAAACCACATACACACAAATATATATATATATCTCTTAGTTGTTGGTAACAGGACGTTCTTTAGTCTTTTTTCACTCTATACTTGAACATTTGTACGATTTTCTAAATATTTACTTTTGACATAATAACATGTATTATAGGAACTCTACTTCTTAGGCCAGGGTTGACTTGGAATCAGTTGTTTTAAAAATAAAAAAAAATTCTCATGACTTTAGTAATTAAGGTTTTTCGAATGTCTTCTAGCTTTTATAAAACCATGTATTTTTTTAAAAAAATAATATGTTCTTTAATTACCTTTTATTTCACTGGCTTTAAGGGAACAGGTGATTTTTGGCTGCATGAATGAATTGTGTAGTGGTGAAGTCTGAGATTTTAGTGCACGTGCCACCCGAATAGTATACATTGTACCCTACTACATTGTGTAGTTTTTAAAAAATCTCTCATCCCTCTCCCATCATCCCCCTTTCTGAGTCTCCAGTGTCCATTATTCCTCTCTGTATGCCTTTGCATACCCATAACTTAGCTCTTAATTACAAGTAAGAACATGTGGTATTTGGTTTTTCATTCCTGAATTACTTCAGAATAATGGCCTCCATCTCCATCCACGTTGCTTCAAAAGATATTATTTCATTCTTTTTTATGGCTGAGTAGTATTCCATGGTGTATTTTTTTAATTCACTCATTGGTTGATGGGTACTTAGGTTGGTTCCACATCTGGCAATTGTGAATTTTGCTGTGATAAACATACATATGCAGGTTTTTTTTTTTTTTGATACAGTTTTCCTTTGGGTAGATACCCAGTAGTGAGATTGCTGGATCAAATGGTAGATTTAGTTCTTTGAGAAATCTACATACTGTTTCCCATAGAGGTAGTACTAATTTACATTACCACCAGCAGTACCTAAATGTTCCCTTTTCATCACATCTATGCCAATATCTATTGTTTTTTGACTTTTTAATAATAGCCATTCTGGCTGGGATAAGGTGATATCTCATTGTGGTTTTAATTTGCACGTCCCTGATGATTAGTGATGTTGAGCATTTTTTTTTCATGTTTCTTGGTCATTGTATACCTTCTTTTGAAAAATGTTTGTTGATGTTATTTGCCCACTTTTTGATGGGATTATTTTTTTCCTTGCAGATTAGTTGGAGTTCCTTATAGATTCTGGATACTAATCTTTTGTTAGATGCATAGTTTGCAAGTATTTTCTCCCATTCTGTGGGTTGTCTGTTTACTCTGATTATTTTTTGCTGAGCAGAAGCTTTTTAGTTTAATTAGGTCTCATTTATTTTTTTGTTGCATTTGCTTTTTGTGTCTTAGTCGTAAATTCTTTGCCTAGACCAATATCCAGAAGAGTTTTTCCTAGGTTTTCTTCTAGCATTTTTATGGTTTCATGCCTTGGATTTAAGTCTTAAATCCATCTTGGTTGATTTTTGTATATGGTAAGAGATAGGGATCCAATTTCATTCTTCTACATGTGGCTATCCAGTTTTCCTGGCAACATTTATTGAATAAGGCGTTCTTTTCCCAATTTTCATTTATGTATGCTTTGTCAAAGGTCAGTTGATTGTATTTGGCTTTATTTCTGGGTTCTCTACTCTGTTCCTTTGCTCTATGTATGTACTTTTATACCAGTACCATGCTGTTTTTGTTACTATAGTAGCCTTGTAGTATAATTTGAAGTTGAGTAATGTGATGCCTCCAGATTTGGTTTTTTGTTTAAGATTGTTTTTTGGTTCCATATGAATTTTAGGATTGTTTTGTCTAATTCTGGGAAAAATGATGTTGGTATTTCGATACAAATTGCATTGAATCTGTAGACTGCTTTGGGCAGCATGGTCATTTTCATGATATGGATTCCTCTAATGCATGAGTGTGGGATGTATTTCCATTCGTTTGCATTGTCTGTGATTTCTTTCAGAAGTGTTTTGCACTTCTCCTTGTAGAGATCTTTTACTTCCTTGGTTAAGTATACCTAGGTATTTTATTTTATTTTTTTGCAGCTATGGTCAAAGGGATTGAGTTCTTGATTCTCAGCTTAGTCATTGTTGGTATGCTACTGATTTGTGTACTTTGATTTTGCAACCTGTGACTTTACTGGATTTATCAAATCTTGGAATCTTTTGGAGGAGTCCGTAGGATTTTCTAGATATATAATCATATCATTGGCAAACAGAGATAGTTTGACTTCTTCTTTTCCAATCTGAATGCCTTTTATTTCATTCTCTTGCCTGAGTGCACTGGCTGTGGCTTTCCATATGTTCTTATTTTTAAAGGAGAGACTTTTACCCAAAATGAAAAAATTATTTGGATTGGAAATTGGAAGAAGTACTCTGTAAGTATTATTTTTTACATAGTCAAATTTGGATGTTTAATGTACTTCTTTTTTCTCTTCACAGATTCTTTCAACTTTTAAGAACAAATGCACCTTATAGCTCATGGAAGAAAAAACACAAATCAAGACATTTTTGGGTTCCAAGTTGCCAAAGTATGGAACAAAATCTGTAAGAAGTACATTGCAGCCAATGCCAAATGGGACACCTGTTAATTTATTAGGAACTTCCAAGAATAGTAATGTCAAAAGTTACATCAAAAATAATGGCTCTGATTGTCCATCATCTCATTCATTTAATTGGAGGAAAGCAAATAAATATCAGCTTTGTGCACAAGGTGTCGAAGAGCCTAACAATACTCAAAATTCACATGATAAAATAATTGATCCTGAAAAACGTGTTCCTACTCAAGGAATGTTTGATAAAAATGGGATAAAGGGAGGTTTGAAAAGTGTTTCTTTATTCACATCAAAGTTAGCAAAGCCATCCACTATGTTTGTGTCATCTACAGAGGAGTTAAACCAAAAGTCTTTTTCTGGACCATCTAATTTGGGTAAATTCACCAAAGGCACATTATTAGGAAGGACTTCATATTCTTCGATCAATACTCCAAAATCACAGTTGAATGGATTTTATGGAAACCGATCAGCTGGTAGCATGCAAAGGCCTAGAGCGAACTCCTGTGCCACCAGAAGCAGTTCTGGAGAAAGCTTAGCTCAATCCCCAGACAGTAGTAAATCTATTAATTGTGAAAAAATGGTAAGGTCACAAAGTTTTTCACATTCCATTCAGAATTCATTCCTTCCACCTTCATCTATAACCAGATCACATTCCTTTAATAGAGCTGTGGATCTTACAAAGCCTTATCAGAACCAACAGCTATCCATTAGAGTGCCTCTACGGTCAAGTATGCTAACAAGAAATTCCCGGCAGCCAGAAGTACTCAATGGGAATGAACATTTGGGGTATGGATTTAATAGGCCTTATGCTGCTGGTGGAAAGAAGTTGGCTTTACCAAATGGCCCAGGTGTAACTTCTACTTTAGGTTATAGAATGGTTCATCCCTCTCTACTGAAATCTAGCCGATCTCCATTTTCTGGGACTATGACAGTTGATGGAAATAAAAATTCACCTGCTGACACATGTGTAGAGGAAGATGCTACAGTTTTGGCTAAGGACAGAGCTGCTAATAAGGACCAAGAACTGATTGAAAATGAAAGTTATAGAACAAAAAACAACCAGACCATGAAACATGATGCTAAAATGAGATACCTGAGTGATGATGTGGATGACATTTCCTTGTCGTCTTTGTCATCTTCTGATAAGAATGATTTAAGTGAAGACTTTAGTGATGATTTTATAGATATAGAAGACTCCAACAGAACTAGAATAACTCCAGAGGAAATGTCTCTCAAAGAAGAGAAACATGAAAATGGGCCACCACAGGATATGTTTGATTCCCCCAAGGAAAATGAAAAAGCCTTCAGTAAAACTGATGAATGGATAGATATAAGTGTCTCTGGTAAATATTACTTACCTTAAGTTTTTTTGCTTTTTGTGAATCAGTAACCTTTTTTCTCTTGAAGACAGGAGTGAATGTACAAAACATACTTCTGGGAATAATTTGGTTTCACCAGATACAGACTACAGAGCTGGTTCTTCGTTTGAACTCTCTCCATCTGATAGCTCTGATGGAACATACATGTGGGATGAAGAAGGCTTGGAACCCATTGGAAATGTCCATCCAGTTGGGAGCTATGAGTCCTCTGAAATGAACAGCATAGTATGTATGGATTTATATACTCTTGGAATATTTATGGTATATTTTTTACTGCTTTTGTTCACAGGATATTTTGAATAATCTTGAATCATGTGACCTTGAGGATGATGATCTTATGCTTGATGTGGATCTGCCTGAGGATGCACCTCTTGAAAATGGTAAGTTGAGACAATATTGAACCTTCAGAGGTGTTTATAGTCTTTTGCTTTTGAATCTGTCTAGTGGAGTGTGACAATATGAACCGCTTTGACCGACCAGACAGAAATGTTCGGCAGCCTCAGGAAGGTTTTTGGAAAAGGCCACCCCAGAGGTGGAGTGGACAGGAGCATTACCACCTCAGCCACCCTGACCACTATCATCACCATGGAAAAAGTGACTTGAGCAGGTAAGTACTGTTCTGACTTAGATTTCATTTGCTTTTCCCTCCACCTTCTTCCCTGCCCTTCCAGAGGCTCTCCCTATAGAGAATCTCCTTTGGGTCATTTTGAAAGCTATGGAGGGATGCCCTTTTTCCAGGCTCAGAAGATGTTTGTTGATGTACCAGAAAATACAGTGATACTGGATGAGATGACCCTTCGGCACATGGTTCAGGATTGCACTGCTGTAAAAACTCAGTTACTCAAACTGAAACGTCTCCTGCATCAGGTGAGTACATAATGAACATTTCCAGCTCTGATATCTAGTGTTTTTCTTCCCTTCTTTCTGACAGCATGATGGAAGTGGTTCATTGCATGATATTCAACTGTCATTGCCATCCAGTCCAGAACCAGAAGATGGTGATAAAGTATATAAGGTATGACTATGTAGTCATGCTGGATTTTTCAAATACCTCATCTAAAGATTTTTTAATATTTCAGAATGAAGATTTATTAAATGAAATAAAACAACTTAAAGACGAAATAAAGAAAAAAGATGAAAAGATCCAACTATTAGAACTTCAGCTTGTAAGTATTGTAGTATAATGTATAGAGACTTTAACCAATGTAAAAATTTTGTGTTTTTGTTTAGGCAACTCAGCATATCTGCCACCAAAAATGTAAAGAGGAAAAATGCACTTATGCTGATAAATATACCCAAACACCCTGGAGACGAATTCCTGTAAGTAACATTTGCTCTTAGCCTCCTCTCCACTTGCTGCTAATGTTGTTTTTAATTTTAACAGCCTCAAGTACTACAGCCTTCCAGCAGCCTTCCCAGACCCACAGATCACACCCAGGGAAAACTAATAAAGCCACAACGTATCGAGGCCCGCAGTGAATGCTCAATCCAAGACATGCATCAGGGCGGTGCACATCCGGAAGAAAGCTTTACACACGTCTTGCACCAAGAAAGCAACTATGGTTTGGAAGAGCAGCCTTTTTCATCAGGCCCACAATTAACAATGGATGTGGCTAAGAGTACACCTTCTGAAGCAAACTTAAACATTACTGTAAATGCTCAAGAGCCTTATCATTTGGCAAACAATCAAATTAGTGACATGCAGTTTATACCCACTTCTCTTCAGACACCTCCCGAGTCAAGTACAGTAGACCAGGCTAAGAGAGTTGGAAGAAATCAGTCTCCGCCAGTGGGTTATATGTCTCAGCCCAAGTCCTTGCAGCTTTTAAAGCCATCCATATTGAGTTCTTTGGTACCGCCTCCAGTTTCTGAATCATCTCCAAGTAGGACTCCCACTTGTAAAAAGTCACCAATAATCACAACATGTAATTCAGCAAAACTTCAGCCAACATCTAGTCAAACAAATCTTGCAAATAATCAGAATCTGAAAGCATCTAAGCTCCGCCCCCCCTCAGGCTCTTTCAAACAAAAACAAACAAACAGCCCCCAACTAGAGCCTCAAAGCTTCCAGGCCAAGACAAGCATCCCAAGGCCACTAACACAACGAAAAGAAATCATGCAGAATCCAAATGGCAATTTGCATTCTGGGGATTGTTTGGCCTCTAATCGATATTCTCGTCTTCCTAAACCAAAGATACATTAAGTACATAGCCATCACCTGCCAATTTGTTTCTTAAAAACAATCTCTTCTGTAATAGCTTTATGTGCAGCTTGCAGCTTGCTACTGTGGTGGAGGTTCCATTGAAAGCCTGCAAATCTTAAATTAAAATGTGGAAGCTTCTACTAGTTTGGCTCCTTCATTTTATATCCTGGTTGAAGTACATGCCATTTGAGCATAATTATCTCAGGTAAACACGAAAGTTTGCTTACCCATTTCAGAGGCCTGCCAAAGGCCCAAATCATGTTATCCATCCCTCTCCACGTCAGAAAATTCATAATATTTTACTGAGCAGGCAAGAAGTGTGCTTTGCTGGTTTAGTCCTATTAAGGTCTGTATTTATTGTGGTTGTCAGAACCTCACCCCTTTTCACTTGTCTCTCCTGTGAATATGGCTACTATTTTAACTAAAGATATGGTGATAATGGAAGATGGTAGTCTGTAAGCAGAGTTCTGGCCAGTGTTTTGTATATTTAAAAGGTCTATGCAAAAGCTTTGTGATGAATAAAGGAGATTAGGCTTTTAATGGAAAGTCTATGTAAGTTTTATTTTTCCTTGCCAGGGTCAGTCAGCTAATGTTACTGTTGATTCATTTCCCAAATTCCCCAGACTGAAAGTGTTTCTTATTACATATAAATCAGTTATATATTCCTTTACATCTTGTTTTACAAACACATGTGCATGCACACACACATATACACACACATACCATTTATGTTTGTATTTGTTACTGGGTAAATTTTGGAGCGCTTGAGATACACCTTGAAACCTGTACCTAAAGATGTATTCATTTGTAACATATGTTGGTGCTAGAGTTTTGCTGGTAATTCAGGCTTGAACCCTTAGGCTTGTGGATCCATGATAGCCATTTTAAGGTTCCACAGCATTATGTCTTTAATTGTAATATTTATATTTATTGATTTTCTGCTAATATCTGAAGACTGAAATAATGAACTTGAAACATTTGCACAAAACTTTGATGGGGTATAAATATACCATATATAGGGATTGTAAACTATTTTCTATAGCAAAACAAGTTAAAATATTTTGAGAAAAATAACAAATTTAAATAAGACTATCTTGAGAAAGCTGGAGTTCATAATATTCTCCCCCTCCCCCATCTCCAGTCTCCTAGGTTTCCCTTTTCTGTGTTTTTTGTTTTTTTCTGTTTGTTTTTTGAGACAGAGTCTTGCTCCATTGCCCAGGCTGGATTACAGTGGCGCAATCTCGGCTCACTGCAACTTCTGCCTCCCGGGTTCAAGCGATTCTCCTGCCTCAGCCTCCTGAGTAGCTGGGACTACAGGCATGTGCCACCATGCCTGGCTAATTTTTTTGTATTTTTAGTAGAGATGAGATTTCACCTTGTTGGTCAGGCTGGTCTCGAACTCCTGACCTCAAGTGATCCACCCACCTCGTCTATGGTGTATTTTTGAAAGACAATTTTTTAAAGGTAGATTTGGGAAAAAAATAGAATTGAAGATGGGAAATTTTGTTTTATTAAAAAGGTGCTAGAAGATGTTTCAAAGACAATATTCTTATTTTAATACGCTGTAGAAGGTAGGTGTGGAACCTCCATGCTACCATGTGCACAAACCTAATTATGCTTTGGGTCACTTGTCAGTTCAGTAAATCTGCCTTCCTCTTCTCCCAAATCATGTCATCTTTAGGTTGTTCACCTGCAGCTGCTTTAAATGAATTAGTATCTTTCAGATAGATAACCTTACAAGGAGAATGTTTGTTTTGAGCAGCTGACCAAAAATATATCAAACAGGATTATGGCCAAAAAGTCACTCAAATTTCTAGAGATTCCTTTAAAAGATGTATGTTGATGAAATTGCCCCTTTATAAGAAAAACAACAGCAAGTCTTTTAGTAGAAATTTGAAAGAAGTGTTTGCTACCATTTTGACCCATTATTCCCTTACCTATCAGATGAATTTGCCATTCACTGGATAGAAACCATTCTTGGATTTGGTAAGAGGTGAGCAAGACAAATCTTGTACCATACTCTTATGTACCAGCACTTCTGATGGAGAAGCAGTGAAGTTCAGAACGTTCTTCACATAGTCCAGATACTGTTAGAGTCAGGCAAATCAGCAAAGCACTTTGTTATGGAGATGACCCATGATGGCTGCAGTTGTAAGTGGGCATACATGTTCTATCATTTTGAAGGAGAAAGAAAACCGTTCTCACATGTTGCAAATATGTGAATCATACTATATTCCCCTAAAGTAAAACCAGTGACTTAGTGGTTTTTGGTTTATTTAGAAGTTGGTTTAGACCCTTATGAAACATTATTTACGAGTTGGCCTTATCCTTAAGGGAAAAGTTCTAAATTTTTAAATTTATTTTTAATTCCCTAGTCTGAGGGAAATGTCTTTATTGTCCATTACATAAAAATGTTGACTCCAGTAATTTATTTTTCTCTATTTTTTCCTCCATGTATTTACTCCATTTTTCTCTATTTTTTCCTTCCCTGATGGATTTGCAGAAATGTTAACCAATTAGCTCAACTTTTCTCTACCTTTGTTGAGTCTTAATCTTTTAGAAGATAGGCTTATCGTATATTTATGAAGCATAATATATTAAAAGAAAACAAATCTAGGATGCTTGCATGACATAAAGTATTTGCCTGCAGTTTTCATTAAAAACTGCAAGAATATCATGCTTGTCTGCTTCTTAGTAAATGTTAAGTCTGAAATGGAAGTGAGGATGTAACTCTACTGAATAATCAAAGATCATCTTAGATTTGGCTTGATCTGTGTTTATTGCTTCTATTAATGTAAATCAACTCTGTGCCAAATCCTCCTCCACAAACCATTTATTGTCTTAGTTCTAGTGGTATCAATGAAGATAGTTACAGTATATGAATTCTAAGTCCTGAGGAAGAAATTTTATGGGGTTTGTTAAGTTTCACATTCGTGAAAGAGGAAATTAGTAGAGTATTCAGACTTTGATATTTGGCTGTTAATGGGATGCATATCAAATTTTTAAAAGAAGGCTTGGCCTAAGGAGTTTATTGGTACAGGTGCAGATGATTTTAAGGCATTAAAGGATTATAGAGTTATGTCATTTAGACTGTTTCTAATAACTGAGACCATCTAACATTTTTCTTTTGGAGTCTCATTTTTATTTGTGCAATATTTTCAGGCATATAGGCTACTGTTCATTGTATTTATATATATATTAGAATTTACTAAGTACTTTAACAAGTAAAAATCTGAATATGAAAGAAAATATCAGATTTGCACTTTAAATGAGCTTAATTGCTTGAAGTTGTGCCTGAAATATCGAATTGCCTCCTATTGGGTGTGGCTTTGTTGAAATAAATTTGTAATTGTTGCTGTTTGAAGATATCAGTACAGCTGTTCACAGAAATATATTCCCAGCATGTCACTTTTCCATTAAAGCACTAAGTTTTCTTTGAATGTTCCATTGTTCCGATAAGTATTTTACTTTTTTCTCAGTACATCAGAGAGAGCGTGATCCCCCTACAGCTGTCACTTCCAAATGTTCCTGTAGCATAAATGGTGTTACAGACACTGAGGTGCACTCTTGGTTTCTGAGCAGAGTTGTCATACTGGTTTCCTGGTCTCTAGGGCACTGGGGATGTACTTTGAAATCACCGAACAGGCTTGCAATTAAGATCAATAAGGCTGCAGCACCATTTCAATTTACTTTCCATCTTACCCAGTAGTTTTTGTGTTTTTAAATTCGTTTGGGTGGTTATGTTTGCATGCTTAAGCACACATTTGAAAATTAATTATAGCTGTACTACCCGATGTTTTTCCTTGGGGATGATGGCCTTGTTCCTTTTTAAATTCTGATGCTTGAATTCTATTTTCTAGTGATTTTTCACATCTCCCTTTAAGTTTTTGCTGCAGCAATTTGAGAGAGTACTTTTGATTAAATGATTCTGATGGTGGGCACCAATCTACAACTATGTCATTAACTGAAGATACATGTTTTAATCTTGTTGGGAATAAGCTTACCCACTTTCTCCTTGGTAAAGCGTTTACTTAACAAAATAATACCCGAGAATGTAAGGTCTCTAAGTCATTACTAACAAAGAGCAAAAATAATATCTGCAGTATTGTTTTTCCCATTGATTTTAAGTCAGTTTAGAGTACAAACTGTATATTAGAATTTGCCTGTAAAATGAATTCTAAAAAGCAGATGTAAAGTCTCTCCTGAAAATGTTGGCATAGTAAATAAAAATAAAGTTCATAATTATAAAAGTTCTCTTGTCTTTCTCAACATTGACTCCCAT